AGGCATGCAGTTTCAGATTAAATTAAACATGGCATTTCTGTATATTTGGGTTATCTTTTATAGTTTTTGAAAAAGGAAATCATTCTGAGAACTTATCTAAATTTTAAAGGTTATGATTTTCAGGGTATCAAAATATTTTACAAATTATTTTCTTTAACAACTTACCACAGTGTCTGAAATTTAGGCACTTGTGATTCTTATGGGCTGTTAAAGCTGGATAGAGAGATACATGGATATATATACATAAATGTAGAAATATACATAGATATGGAATATAGACGTAGGTATATATTGCATCACTGAAAAAAATGCTTCAAATAGCTTATAAGACCAAGGCTTTGAAGTGTTGTATGGATAAACTTAAGGTTTCTGTGTGTGTTTGTGTGTATTTATATGTATGTGAGTTTTGGGTTGGGGAGTGAAAGAACTAGGAAAAGATATGCCTCAAGGAAGGGAAATCAGGAATGGGGCAACAAAGTGCACTCAGAGGAAGCCTGAGTATCAGATAGGGAATGATGGTACTAGGACAAGGTCATGAAACAGGAAAGGGTGTCAGAATTTAAAGCATATCTACCCTCTAATGTATGAAATTTTTAGAATATGTTAATTTAATTTTAGCTCTTCAGTGGGTTATGCCTAAGAATAAAAGGAGGCTTTAAGAAATAAAATGCAACCTTGACATAACTTTTCTTTATTGGGTCCTAATAAAGAGTTTCAAATGGCACTCTCTATTTGTGACAAATCACACACATGTTCATTGCTACATTTCTGGAGTCTTGAAATTTGCAACTGCCAAAAATAATCAAATAAATAGTCCTTTTTCTTCCTAGGAAGAAATTCTTCTAAATTTAGAAGCCAATTCCCAAAAGAGTTTATGCTGTTGAGAGAAAATTTGTGAAGAAAAGAGTCTATTAGTTAATTTTTAAATGCTGTCAATTTTTAAATGCTGTTAATTTTTAAATGCTGTTGACTTGCAAGAACAGTTCATCATTTATTCAATATGTGAAAAGTACTTGACCTCATCTAAGTTTACAATTGCCCAAACACAAGGTCAGGAATGAAGTTAAATATGTCAGCATGGTACTGCCTTCTTGTCTTATTTCTCCTTTCCCCTATCACTTTGACCTCTTGTGCCTTCCGAAGTGAATGAGGTAACACTTCATATGCTGATTGCCTGTGAAAAGGGCATCTTTATTCATTGAGACAATCCTTCTAGGCTTAAAATCAACCCAAAATCAAGGAAAAGGGTAAGACTGCAAAGTATTTGGGTATTGGTGAGATTAACCACACTATGCCTTGTTATTCTCCTAGGGTCTCATGATTCCTTCAGCTTCTACATTGATGAAGCCTCTCCAGTAGGTCCTGAGCAGCCAGAAACTGTCCAGAATTTTGTCTCTGTGTTTGGAACTGTGGCCAAAAAGCTCATGCGGAAATGGTTAGCCACTCAGACAATGAATTTTACTGGCCAGCTAGGAGCTGGAATTCGTTATTTTGATCTTCGAATTTCCACCAAGCCCAGAGACCCCGACAATGAACTCTATTTTGCTCATGGTTTGTTCAGTGCCAAAGTCAATGAAGGCCTTGAGGAGATCAATGCATTCCTCACAGATCACCATAAGGAGGTAGTGTTCTTGGACTTCAACCACTTTTATGGGATGCAGAAATATCACCATGAAAAACTGGTCCAAATGCTGAAAGACATCTATGGAAATAAAATGTGCCCAGCGATTTTTGCCCAGGAAGTTAGTTTAAAGTACCTGTGGGAGAAGGACTATCAAGTGCTGGTCTTCTACCATAGTCCAGTGGCTCTGGAAGTGCCCTTTCTCTGGCCTGGGCAGATGATGCCAGCACCCTGGGCCAACACCACAGACCCCGAGAAACTGATCCAGTTTCTTCAAGCATCCATCACTGAGAGAAGAAAGAAGGGATCGTTTTTTATATCTCAGGTGGTGCTGACCCCCAAAGCTAGCACTGTGGTCAAAGGGGTGGCAAGTGGCCTCAGAGAAACAATCACAGAAAGGTAAGTGTCTTTAAAATGTCAGGGGGAAACCTTCTGTGACTTTTCTTTTTGTTTCCTTTCTCAGAGCTCTTCCTGCCATGATGCAGTGGGTCCGCACGCAGAAGCCAGGAGAGAGTGGCATCAATATTGTCACTGCCGATTTTGTAGAACTTGGTGACTTTATCAGCACTGTCATAAAGCTCAACTATGTCTTTGATGAAGGAGAAGCCAACACTTGATAGCACTACTTGGAGTTTCCATGAATAAGATGGAGAAAGCTCATTGTATTAGGGCATACTATCTGTAAACACTCTGATCTTCCTATTCCACTGAGTCTCTGAAGGGAATAGGGCTGGTAGTGGGTGGGAAAAGGGGAAAAACTGTTTCTTCAGTGATTACAATCATACTCTTCATTACTATAAATATTTCATTTCCCATTTGATGAGCAAAATCTACTTCTAGTGTTAGGAATAAAAAAAAAAGACCAGTAACTTTGTTTTTCAAAATTAGTCTTTGTAACATAGAATTCATGAGTGTTTACTTGATTAGGTTCTCTATTTCCAGCCTATGACTCCTACGCTGTCTATACCCTGCAACCTTTCTGCTCCCTCTCTTGCTCGCTCTTTTTAATCAGATGCTGTATGGGAATCAAAACAATTGAATGCCCAACATTTTGTGTATTACATTGTTGTCTTAAAACTTACTAGTTTTGTGGGACTTGTTATAATGCTCTATAGTCATCCACAGTTGGGCAATCATAGCTAATTTTTGGTCATAGAAAATCTGCATCAAATCAGTTTCCATGCATCAGTAATATTGAAGGTCATAATCAGTGATTTTTGTTATATGAAAATAATAGTGTTTCACAGTATTTCTATTTAAGGCAGCTATAAATATAGGAGAAAAATGTTTTTGGAGAGCTGTGAATGCCAATTTCAGAGGGAAAAATGGTTGAGGGGTGAAAGAGATGTATGGCATTTTAATTTGGCAATCTCTTAAATAATATTGCCCTGCAAGTACCCAGTAAATGGTAAGGTACAAGTGTGTTAAAATTGAAAACTCTGAAAATAACTCTTTAAAAAGCCCTCTTAATGATGCTCTTGATGAAAGAAAAAGACAGAAGGAAGGAAGGAAGGAAGGAAGGAAGGAAGGAAGGAAGGAAGGAAGGAAAGGAAGAAAGGAAGGGAGGGAGGAAGGGAGGGAAGAAGGGAGGGAAGGACAGAAGGAAGGACGGGAGGAAGGAAGGAAGGGAGGAAGGAAGGAAGGAAGAGAGGGAGGGAGGGAGGAAGAGAGGGAGGGAGGGAGGAAGAGAGGAAGGAAGAAGAAAAAGACTGCAAGCTTTCCTGCCAATTTGGGATTTTCAAATATTTAATTCTAAATTCCAGATTTTAAGGAAGATTTTTCAAGAAACTGCAAGTTTTTGACTTGAAGGAAAGAAAGAGGAAGGCTGGTAGAAGCAGTTAGAGCAATGTGTTTGAAATTATGTCCATGAAATCACAGGGATCTCTGAAATATCTTTAGGAAACTTGAAATTTATGAGGTCTGAATGGACTTGTTTAAAATTGGCTCTGACTCCTCACTTCTGAGTTTCATCCTATCCGAGGGATGAGATTAAGGCAGAGGCAAAAGTTTCACACAAAGTTTCTGCAACCTAACGTTTAATAGTCCGGGTCTACAGGGAAGAACAATGACACAGCTTGAGCGTTACTTCCTCCTTCGTGTCATTGTGATATTTGACAACTCTAAAAAATAAAAAAAAAAAACTTAGAGCACAATAATCCTTGCCTATGTACTTCACAGGAATATTGTGAGGTGTTTATAAAATTATAAAATTTGATGAAATTCTTACAATTATTAATTATTTTATTTTCATGTTTAGAAATAATCACACCCCAATAGTTTCCTAGGATAATACAGTCCATGCAAAGTAGGGTCATAGAGAAATAAAAGCATGCCCTCAGCTTTTAATGAACTTAAATGTAGCACATATGGCTTAATCTCTTAGACTTAGATAAGGGAGTTCAATTCAAAACCATATATGTCAAGACCACAAATAATCAAGAGTTGATTTCAAGATTATAAATACTCATGATCAGAAAATAGTACTTATTAGCAATTAAAGGGAGGAAAAGAAATTGTTTATACTGAAGAGAATGTTTATGAGGAGTGTGTATGTACCTGTGGTATACCAAATAGCATACATGTACACACAAAAATGTGTGTATACATTTGGGTTGTGTGTATACATCTTGCCATATACAATATACAAACATATGCCCATTCCTGTGATAGCATACAAATTCAAACATACAGAAACACACACAGATATGGACACAGTACAATTCTTCTTTTCAAATGAAGACATTGATAATATTAAATAATTTAATTTTAAGACTGAAACCCTTAATATTGTGTGAAAAAGAGTAATAAAACCTTTGAAAGTAGAGTAGATGATCACATCAAAGTATTTTTGTAAAAGAATTCTAGTGTAGGACTTAATTATTTTTAAAATATATTTCTTCTCTTCTTTCCATTTTCCCTTCCCTTGTAGTTTTATTATCTTTCTGTCTTTTACACCTGCTCTTTATGTGAAAATGTATATGAATCCTTTTAAAATGATTAGGATTATTGAAATGTATGTCCCGTAAATTTGGTTTTTGGGCAGACTTTCTCTCTAACTGGCTATTCATTCATCCTTCAGGAGGATCTTAGCCAAGAATATTTGCAATGACACATGAATTTAATTTTATAAATATAATGGAAAACAGATTTTTCATCATATCATGAATAAAATATAGAGGTAACTATGTTGTATTTTCTTGAACCTAGATACTTTCTCATAGTGTTTGCTTAGAATTAACTTTGTCCTATTTGTCAACTGGGTTCTGGAAAAAAACAAACATGATGAAGCTTTTGAATAATTGTGCAGTTTTTTAACTAGGGAAAGCTTTGTACTGCTGCTAATGATATGCACCCAGAAACCTTGTTAGACAAAAGGCAGTTTCAAGCCAATGCTATGGTTTCCATGTGGACATACAGTGCCTATGTAGCAGGCACTTAGAGTAAATGGACTTGCCTTAATTTATAAAGGAGGGAAGAGGTAGAAGGGAACCATGGGTCCTCCAGCTAGAGGGGGAGTTTACTAAAAGGGAGTCCTTGGAAAGGGGAATGGAGAGAAGGTGCCTTTGACTGTCTTCTATCCATTAGTTCTGCCCTGGAGCACACTGGGGAAGCAGGCTGCGGGCCTTCCAAAAGTAAAAAATGGTGATATGCAATCGAAGCTTATCCTTAGCCTATGCACATTTGTCTCAGCTGGGCATTGTCTTTTCAGAGAGCTTGTAGCACAAGGGCTACACATGGGCGCCAAGATGGTGGTAGATACACCTTGGTGCACTTTTTGTTTTACTTGTTTCTTAAGACTATTTCACAAGTCCTGTGAGGCAAAAAAACAAAACAAAACAAAACAACCAAACAAATACAATCTAACTTTTACCCAATCTACAGCAGGAAATCAAAGGAGTGGGTGGAATGAGAGAAAATATGCAAAGAGATCATTTTTAAGTTTGATTTCCTGTCTGTAATTTTCAAGGACTAATATAGCAAATTTTTCTTCTGCCATTATCATTTATGTCTCCCTATTTACCACACAATAATGTAAATGCAGAGAATGAGGAGGCATCTTTTAAAAGCCTTAGGATATTCTATATGATGACCTCAATATTGACTTTCAGCCATACTGGGAAAACTTACTTTTCATGGAGTGCCACCTAACAGTGAATGTATTAGAGTATAAAATGTTTGCCATGTATACACCTGTATGTGCACATACACACATTACACACACACACAGAATGCACATTTCACACACATATACTTATTATTCAAGTTGAAACTGCACTCTAATCAATCTGAGTCTATTGCTGTTTCAACTCTTAAAATCAATATCTCCTACATTAGTAGATATAAACATAATTCAAATATTTAAATATTTAAGAGGAGAAAAGTAACTAGAAAACCAATGAAAAGTGAGGCCATCAGAAATAGAAAATGCCTGGCACGAACAGTCTATCTAAATTCTCAATTTCACTTCAAATTAGAGAATCCATAATGGACTAGAATATAAATTACAAACACATACACACATCTTCACTTAAAGTTGTTTTAAGTTCTTTGAAGTTCTGACATGTTTTTAGCCAGGGTTATTTGTTCAGGTTCTTCCTTGTTAGGATTCCAGACTGGAAAGTTGGAAGTCTCAGGAAATGCATGTTTCCATGAGTTTTTTAGTTTCACAGTTTTACAGATCCAACGACACAATCTTTTAATCTTTGGTCACTCAACCAAACAGGAGTTCCGTAGGCAGAGTGCTCACTTTGAATTGCTAATAGAAAATAATGCACAGTGTCCTCAGGATATGCTAAACAAGGTTTTTAAGAGCATTTTATTTTACAGCACTTTAGTCTTTTCAGCTAGATTTCAGTGACACTATGGTGTAAATGCTATATCTGCCATAACTTATTGGTGGCTCCTGTGTTACATACAGTTTTAAATAATGCTCTAAATTGTTTGTTTTCCCAATGATAATGATAAAGTGTTCTGTAGAATTTGTAAAACATGTCAATTGAATCTGTTGAAAATTGTGTAATTGTTATTTCAATTGTGATACTATTTTGTAGGTAATAGTTTTAAACGTATATTTGTATGAGTCAAAAGTATGTGCTTGTATGTGGTATGTGTGTGTAAGTATATAATATCTTATCAAAAATCAAACTTATCCTAAAGAAAAAGGGCACATTGTGACCAGCCTTAATTTATTAACACTTTTTTGTTGTTTTTGCAATTTGGATTTAAAATTGAAACAGAAATTAAGTTTTTGTTAAAAATGGTGTCTTTTAATTTTGTGAGGAATGGGCTTTAGAACCTATCTGAGTTCCCACAAGCAAACTGTCCACCTTGTGAGGTACCCCATTGCTTTTCGTAATAATCAAACATCAATTCATATATTAACTTCATTTTCATACAGACTAATTTGTTTTCATCAACAATAGAACCAGTACACCTTTAAAGTTGACCTTCCCAACATGGCACCCATTTTTCTTTAATGATAAATTTTCCATGAAAAATTGTTTCTCCAAACCATTACTTTTTAAAATTCAATCTTCCCAAGTAAGATGAACTGCCTTGGTGTTAGGAGAGCTTTTAAAGGCCCATCCATACTAGGTGGTTCCAACATGGTTCTCTTCTCGAGAAAACAAGCATGCAACCCACACACTTTTCTGGTCTGCCCCACGTGTAGAATTAGTCTAGCAATAGAAAACTCATGACTGACAAGGATCTACACATGTGGTCATGCTTGAAGCAAAAATTCTGTGACCTTCTTTGGGCTTGGATCTGATTACAGAATATTAATTAACTTTCTTATTTCCTTTCTTTCTCCATCCTTAGTTATTCCTTTTCAATATTTAGAGTTGCCAGGTAAAATACAGGATATCCAGTGAAATTTAAATTTCAGATAAACAGTATTTCTTTAGCATATTTCTCATATATTTAATCAGACATACTTTCACTTTAAAAAAAGTTTATCTGAAATTCAAATGTAACTGGGTATGTCCTATATATTTTTTCCTAAATCTCACAATTCTATCCACACTGCCTTTCTATCTTTTTCAGCTGGGCTATCTATAAGGGGCGAGATCTACCTCCCTCCATACCCTTGTGTTCAGACACCTTATGAATATCTGCAGTCATAATGTCCTTCAAGAAAGAAAACATTGGTCAGCTCTAGGTCCTGCAAATGCTTTTTGAAGGACGAACTCAAATACAGATGGGATAATCAAGTAAATATCTTCATAGGATCAATGCCACCATGTTCAACACTTCCCTTTGCCAGCCTGTTGTGAGGTCCAAGTTTCCCCATTAATCCCTTATATAGCATTTCCCAGTAACTGGGACAACCAAAAACACACCGACATATTAGAAATGCTCCTGAAAAGTGGCAACACCGCCTAACTCAGTACCAGGACCTCTTTTAAATTCAATTTCTTTTTTCTTTCAGAGAGATAACAAACGAATTCATTATTTCCCCCATTCACATCTTACCACAAATTATTTTTATCAGGTTAAAACTGGTCATCTACGGAATTGTAGAAAGGTGACATAGGAACTGTCTTCACTGCTGGAAGAATAAAAGAGTCTGAGGTATAGACACTGCCCTGGTGACACCTTCTCAGAACATTGTTGGGGGACAGGGGAGGCAGGCGCAAGTAGGGGATAGAATCTGACCCTGACATGCAGCTATCACCTGGCAGAGAGACTCGTCAAAGCAAATTATAACGACCAGTACTATTTTTTTTTGGAATTGAAAACCCAAGAAGCCCTAAAATAAGAACAGTGAGATCAAAGGCTGGTTTCTAAAACAATGCAGAAAATAGAACCATGTTGGAATTCCTAAATTCTAGCTTTCAAATACTACTGTTTCCAACAGTGAATCCTTGACAGAGACTGAATGCAGATGGAATTTTGAAACATTTTCAGTAGCTACCTCCTCTCCTGAAATTCCTATAAGTGGCAGAGGAAAATCCAAATCCTTTAATATAACATGTCCATCTCATGACTCCTGCTTACACACATTTGTGTTGATTTGCTTCATTTCTGGAGGATGGGAATTTGCAGAGCTGGTGACATTTCCTTCATTAGACACCAGAAATTCACCAGAGAGAGACAGATCTGTGCCTTCTCTTTTTAGGATCTGGTTATTGATACTTTAATAAATGTGGTGTAAAGAAAATCCATGGCTACAGTCTGTATAGAAAATGTGAATTTTTTAAATAAGATTGTGTTCTTAATGTAAAAAATAAAAGTTTATTTGTATTCAGTGAAATGCCTAATAAAGTCCTGGTACCAATTATCTTTATTTTTTATTTTAATATTTATCAGTGC